GAGATGCTAAACTTGTGAATTTTTTTTTTTTTTAGACGGAGTCTCACTCTGTTGCCCAGGCTGGAGAGCAGTGGCCCGATCTCGGCTCACTGCAACCTCTGGCACCCAGGTTCAAACGATTCTCCTGCCTCCGCCTCCCTAGTAATTGGGATTACAGGTGTGCACCACCACGCCCGGCTGATTCTTGTATTTTTAGTAGAGAGGGGATTTCACCATGTTTGCCAGGCTGGTCTCGAACTCCTGACCTCAGATGATCCACCGGCCTCGCCCTCCCTAAGTGCTGCGATTACAGGCGTGAACCACCACGCCCGGGTTAAACTTGTGAATTTAACATGTTGCAGCCTCACATGAGAACACGGTATTCAACAAATGCAATGGAACGAAACTATGGCTGGGGTACAGAGCACGTATTTTTGCCATGTGGTCACAACTATGTGGTCATAGCTGCTAGGATGATGTACGCAAACTGCTCACATTAAAGCAAAAGTACTTACGTAATACAAGGGGTTTAATAGTGCAACAATATTTCTTAGCAACATTTCTGAGGGGCATATCAAGTTATTATCGCTAACGTTATCATATCAGGAAATGACGGTTAACAATGCAAGAAACTTTTGGGAAATGCTATTTAGTGTTTGAGTCCGCAAGACATACTCGTACCCTGAGCATTCGCAGTTGCTGCTCCACCACCCATTCTCTCACTGCTCACCCACGTGCTTCTGGACACTTGCTTACCAAAGTACTAGTTTGCATCACGTGACACGACTAGCAGGCCCCCTCCGCTCATGTATGACATCCCAAAGATGCCTGATTATTTTCCCTTCTTTAGGGAAAGGTGGTCCCAATCACCAACAAAACAGAGAAAGAGAACGAGAATTATCTCTAGTGGTTTTGCCTGCTAATCTTCTTTTTCCCTGAAAGAACACCCTCACGGCACGGCGTTTTCCTTAACGGTCAGGCGTTTTCCCGGGCAGCTTACCTGCTCGGCCTGGGTCTTTCTGGACAGCAGGCGCTGGAGGTGCGCGTCACTGTCCGCCGCCGTGTCCGCGGCTGCGCCAGACAGTGTAGAACCTGCGGCCTCGATGTCCTTCTCCCGTGCCCTATTGTGGGCTCGGCTCCCGGCGGGGCGCCAGGCTGGCCACCGGGCAGCCATCTGCTCTGCCCTTCGTCCCCACTTTGGGCCCTTTCCCGGGGTTCTGGGGCAAGTTTCTGTCCTTGCCACCGCCTCCTCCTCTGCCTCCGGTGGCTCCAAAATACCAAACACGTCCTTGTTCGTGCCCCTGACTGTGAAACCTCAGGGCCCCAGCGCCGACGGCGACGTCGGGGCCGAGCTAACCCGGCCTCTGGACAAGAGTGAGTGCGGGAACTACTGAGGGCGGCAGAGGTTCAAATATTGATAAATTCTTATTTTCTGCAGCTATTCCAATTCACCTGAAAATGTAAATGTCTTTGCTGCTTCCTGTAAGAAGATAGAATAAAGACATGGGTTTGTCAGCACTAGATTTTCTTCTGGTGGAGAATCCTTAGATACTTCATTGGGTCTGTGTGCCAGGTGATTTTTCATCTCCTTTGACTGGGATTGGTGGAAACGTTAAATTTTGACATCTCTCTTCTAGATGAAGTAAAGAAGGTCTTAGACAAATTTTACAAGAGGAAAGAAATTCAGAAACTGGGTGCTGATTATGGACTTGATGGTAAGGCCCAAAACATCTTCATAGAGGTATTTACCTTACATCTTTTCATTTTGTGTTTCTACAGCTCGTCTCTTCCACCAAGCTTTCATAAGCTTTAGAAATTATATTATGCAGTCTCATTCCCTGGATGTGGACATTCACATTGTTTTGAATGATATTTGCTTCGGTGCAGGCAAGTGTTTAGAGACTTTTTAAAATCCTATTTTTTTGTGACACGGTCTCACTCTGTCACCCAGGCTCTGGAGTGCAGTGGCTCAGTCTCAGCTCAGTGTGTAGCCTCAACCTCCTGGGCTCAAGCCATCCTTCCAGGTCAGCTTTCCAAAGTGGTGGGATTGTTGACGTGCACATGTTAATACAGTGTTTTATTTTCCAGCTCATGCGGATGATTTATTCCCATTTTTCTTGAGACATGCCAAACAAATATTTCCTGTGTTGGACTGTAAGGATGATCTACGTAAAATCAGTGACTTAAGAATACCACCTAACTGGTTAGTTTCTCCATTTGTGGATTTGAAATTTTTGGATTAAGCTGTTTACCTACTCATGTTTTAGGTACCCAGATGCTAGAGCCATGCAGCGGAAGATAATATTTCATTCAGGCCCCACAAACAGTGGAAAGACTTATCACGCAATCCAGAAATACTTCTCAGCAAAGTCTGGAGTGTATTGTGGCCCTCTAAAATTACTGGCACATGAGATCTTCGAAAAGAGTAATGCTGCTGTCAGTATATTACCAAATATTTGCTCATTTTTCAATAATTCTAGTTTTTTTTCTGTCTTTCTAGGGTGTGCCATGTGACTTGGTGACAGGTGAAGAGCGTGTGACAGTTCAGCCAAATGGGAAACAGGCTTCACATGTTTCTTGTACAGTTGAGATGTGCAGTGTTACAACTCCTTGTATGTATATGCTGTTTAAGAAACTATGGTTTGGTATTGCTCATGTTAACTTTTTTATTTTAAGATGAAGTGGCTGTAATTGATGAAATTCAAATGATTAGAGATCCAGCCAGAGGATGGGCCTGGACCAGAGCACTTCTAGGTTGGTGGTCGTAATGCTATAAAACCCGTGCTTAAAATTAAGAAACCCAGTTTTGCATTGACAGGACTGTGTGCTGAAGAGGTTCATTTGTGTGGAGAACCTGCTGCTATTGACCTGGTGATGGAGCTTATGTACACAACGGGGGAGGAAGTGGAGGTATTCGATTAGATGCTTTGTTCTCCAGGTGGTGTCATTTTGCCATTTCATGTCTTTATTGTAGGTTCGAGACTATAAGAGGCTTACCCCCATTTCTGTGCTGGACCATGCACTAGAATCTTTAGATAACCTTCGGCCTGGGGACTGCATTGTCTGTTTTAGCAAGAATGATATTTATTCTGTGAGTCGGCAGATTGAAATTCGGGGATTAGAATCAGCTGTTATATATGGCAGTCTCCCACCTGGTAATTATTGACTTTCCTCGTGACAAGATATGCACTGATTTAACATAAATTGTTCTTGTTTTAGGGACCAAACTTGCTCAAGCAAAAAAGTTTAATGATCCCAATGACCCATGCAAAATCTTGGTTGCTACAGATGCAATTGGCATGGGACTTAATTTGTAAGTAATTTGTTTTTAATAAGATGAATATTAGTCTGCAGGATCACTTTTATTTCTGTTTCAGGAGCATAAGGAGAATTATTTTTTACTCCCTTATAAAGCCCAGTATCAATGAAAAGGGAGAGAGAGAACTAGAACCAATCACAACCTCTCAAGCCCTGCAGATTGCTGGCAGAGCTGGCAGATTCAGCTCACGGTTTAAAGAAGGAGAGGTTACAACAATGAATCATGAAGATCTCAGTTTATTAAAGGAAATTTTGAAGAGGCCTGTGGATCCTATAAGGGTAAGAGGTAACATGTTAACTACTGCTTCTCTCAGCTTATGATTGTTTTTTCTTTTACTAAAAGGCAGCTGGTCTTCATCCAACTGCTGAGCAGATTGAAATGTTTGCCTACCATCTCCCTGATGCAACACTGTCCAATCTCATTGTAAGTGGAAACTCCCTTTCACATCTCCCCTAAGTCCAGTAATTTCTGTCTTTTTTTCCCCAAGGATATTTTTGTAGACTTTTCACAAGTTGATGGGCAGTATTTTGTCTGCAATATGGATGATTTTAAATTTTCTGCAGAGTTGATCCAGCATATTCCACTAAGTCTGCGAGTGAGGTATGTTTTCTGCACAGCTCCTATCAACAAGAAGCAGCCTTTTGTGTGTTCTTCACTGTTACAGGTAAGCCTTTATCTTTAAGCTATTTTGAGTTCTCTCTGAAACCCTTTTCCTCTTTCTCTCTCAGTTTGCCAGGCAGTATAGCAGGAATGAGCCCCTGACCTTTGCATGGTTACGCCGATACATCAAATGGCCTTTACTTCCACCTAAGAATATTAAAGACCTCATGGATCTTGAAGCTGTCCACGATGTCTTGGATCTTTACTTGTGGCTAAGGTACCAACATTTTTCCTTTATGTGCTCTCATTGTTGCTATAATGCTAATGTGTCTTTTTCCCAGCTACCGATTTATGGATATGTTTCCAGATGCCAGCCTTATTCGAGATCTCCAGAAAGAACTAGATGGTATTATCCAAGATGGTGTGCACAATATCACTAAATTGATTAAAATGTCTGAGACGCATAAGCTGTTGAATTTGGAGGGCTTTCCATCAGGGAGCCAGTCACGATTGTCAGGAACCTTAAAGAGCCAAGCTAGAAGGACACGCGGCACCAAAGCTCTAGGGAGTAAAGCTACTGAGCCACCCAGCCCCGATGCAGGAGAGCTGTCCCTTGCTTCCAGATTGGTGCAGCAAGGACTCCTCACTCCAGACATGCTGAAACAGCTAGAAAAAGAGTGGATGACACAACAAACTGAACACAACAAAGAAAAAACAGAGTCTGGGACTCATCCAAAAGGGACGAGAAGAAAGAAGAAGGAACCTGATTCGGACTAGTTTTCTGTTCCTGTTTTTTTTTTTTTATTTAATTTTGCAAATAAAAATTTATTTTGAATCCTTTTTCCTCATATGCATTTACTCCCTCCT